TTTCATGATTGCAAGTCATAGCCAAGTATCGAGTGAGAAATTCAGTTTCATTTTCAGGGCTTAGAGGCCAGGTGATTCTAGAAAAATCGGATTTAGTGATTAACTCATGAGAGTAGGAGTTATTTATGTCCTTTTTCTCTCCCCCATCACTTAGCATTTAGCCTTACTTTAGAAGGGTCCTGTATTTGCTTTAACCTTGTAAAGAACTTTGAGTGCTTATTAAATGGAAAGCCTTGTGTGTGTGTGTGTGTGTGTGTGTGTGTGTGTCTGTGCGTGTGTGTGTGTGTGTGTGTATTTAGAGACAGAGTCACATTCTGTAGCAGCCCAGGCTGAAGTGCAGTGGCATGATTTTGGCTCACTGCAACCTCTGCCTCACAGGTTCAAGGGATTCTCCTGCCTCAGCCTCCCAAGTAGCTAGGATTACAGGCACCTGCCACCATGCCCAGCTACTTTTGTATTTTTAGTAGAGACAGGATTTCATCATGTTGGCCAGGCTGGTCTTGAACTCCTGAATTCGGGTGATCCACCCGCCCCAGCCTCCCAAAGTGCTGGGATTACAGGCATGAGCCATCACGCCTGGCTCAAAGCTTTGTATTTTTAAAGATATTAGACATGTTTCTTGTTTGTTTGTTTTTTTTAAAAAAACTAAACGCTAATGTAGGAGAATAAGAGAAAGTTTTTCCAAAAAAGAGAAAACATTGTGATTATCTTATTGGAATGTTGGATAATAAAGTCTGCTTTATCAATCATCAAGCACACTATAAAATTTCCATTTTAATAGGACTTGTACCTCAATTGAGGTAATAAAGTTTTAAAGTTTTTAAAGTGAAAGCCAGCCCCGCCCCTCTCCTGGAGTGGGCGGGGACAGCGGTTGCATAGGCAGCTTTCCTTGTGACAACACAGGTCCTTGATGACACGCTGCTGTCTGGCCACACCTCCTTTTCCTTTCATCTTTCTCATTGACCAATGGGCTTCAAGCATGAAGGCCACACCCCTATTCTGCATTCTAGTGCAGCCCTGGTTACGCCTCCTCTGGCTCAGTCACACAGCGACGTAGAGGTGACTGGAGGTATATACTTGTCCTCACCTGGATCATGCTGATGTGGCCCCAACCCCACCTCCCTACCCATCCCCACCTCCCTACCCATCCCCACCTCCCTACCCATCCCCACCTCCCTACCCATCCCCACCTCCCTACCCATCCTATGATGTCCAAAGAAACCAGACAGAGCAAATTGGCCGAGGCCAAGGAACAGGTAAACGCACCAACACCCCAACCCAACCCGAGCTCATGAGTATCACTGCTCTTCCTTTCCACAGTTGACAGACCATCATCCCCAGACCAACCCTAGTGTTGGTACAGCAGCAAGCGACACCAAAAAGAAGAAAATAAATAATGGCACTAACCCTGAGACAACCACTTCTGGTGGTTGCCACTCGCCTGAGGATGTGAGTCTTGGCTGGCCGGGCTCCTGGGGACACTAGTAAGAGCTCTGTTTTCCTCTTTCTATAGGAACAGAAGGCAAGCCACCAACATCAGGAAGCCCTAAGGAGGGAGCTAGAGGTGAGTGGAGGGTGTGAAGTTCCCTCCTGCCCCTTTCAGCATTTGCTTGTCTTTTCTCCCAAAGGCCCAGGTTCATACCATACGAATCCTTACATGTCAGAAAACTGAGCTTCAGATGGCACTCTACTACAGCCAGCATGCTGTCAAGCAGTTGGAAGGTGGGAATCTGGCACCCCATCATCCTTCAACCTTTGGGCCACATCTGAATGTCTCTCATTCCAGGAGAGGCCAGGGATCTGATCAGCCGCCTGCATGATTCATGGAAGTTTGCAGGAGAGTTAGAGCAGGCTCTCTCTGCTGTCGCTACACAGAAGAAGAAGGCGGATAGGGTGAGTCCAAACACGGCCCCGTCCCTTGGGAGTCTATCCTGACTTAACCTTTCTCTATTTGCAGTACATTGAGGAGTTAACAAAGGAGAGGGACGCCCTGAGTCTGGAACTGTACAGGAACACGTAGGATGGGGGAAGGTGGAATGGGAGGTCTGTTCATTCCTTTCTCTACTGCCTCTGGCCATAGCATAACTGATGAGGAGCTGAAGGAGAAAAATGCCAAACTACAAGAAAAACTTCAACTTGTAGAATCTGAAAAGTCTGAGATCCAGCTCAACGTAAAGGAGCTAAAAAGGAAACTGGAGAGGGCCAAGCTCCTGCTGCCACAGGTGAGCAGCTGCAGCCCCGGGGGTTGTGGGAGTGAGGTTCAAAAAAACACTTTCACTATTCCAGCAGCAGCTGCAGGCGGAGGCTGACCACCTGGGTAAGGAGCTGCAGAGTGTGTCAGCAAAGCTCCAAGCCCAGGTGGAAGAGAACGAGTTGTGGAACCGCCTGAACCAGCAACAGGAGGAGAAGATGTGGAGGCAGGAGGAGAAGATACAGGAGTGGGAGGAGAAGATACAGGAGCAGGAGGAGAAGATACGGGAGCAGGAGGAGAAGATACGGGAGCAGGAGGAGAAGATGCGGAGGCAGGAGGAGATGATGTGGGAGAAGGAGGAGAAGATGCGGAGGCAGGAGGAGATGATGTGGGAGAAGGAGGAGAAGATGCGGAGGCTGGAGGAGATGATGTGGGAGAAGGAGGAGAAGATACGGGAGCTGGAAGAGAAGATGCACGAGCAGGAGAAGATACGGGAGCAGGAAGAGAAGAGGCAGGAGGAGGAGAAGATACGCGAGCAGGAGAAGAGGCAGGAGCAGGAGGCGAAGATGTGGAGGCAGGAGGAGAAGATACGGGAGCAGGAAGAGAAGATACGGGAGCAGGAGAAAAAGATGTGGAGGCAGGAGGAGAAGATTCACGAGCAGGAGAAGATACGGGAGGAGGAGAAGAGGCAGGAGCAGGAGGAGATGTGGAGGCAGGAGGAGAAGATAAGGGAGCAGGAGGAGATATGGAGGCAAAAGGAGAAGATGCACGAGCAGGAGAAGATACGGAAGCAGGAGGAGAAGGTGTGGAGGCAGGAGGAGAAGATGCACGACCAGGAGGAGAAGATACGGGAGCAGGAGGAGAAGATGTGGAGGCAGGAGGAGAAGATAAGGGAGCAGGAGGAGAAGATACGGGAGCAGGAGGAGAAGATACGAGAGCAGGAGGAGATGATGCAGGAACAGGAAGAGAAGATGGGGGAGCAGGAAGAGAAGATGCAAGAACAGGAGAAGATGCGGAGGCAGGAGGAGAAGATAAGGGAGCAGGAGGAGAAGATACGGGAGCAGAAGGAGAAGATACGAGAGCAGGAGGAGAAGATATGGGAGCAGGAGGAGAAGATACGAGAGCAGGAGGAGATGATGCAGGAACAGGAAGAGAAGATGTGGGAGCAGGAGGAGAAGATGTGTGAGCAGGAAGAGAAGATGCAAGAACAGGAGGAGAAGATGCGGAGGCAGGAGGAGAAGATGTGGGAGCAGGAAGTGAGGCTGCGGCAGCAGGAGGAGAAGATGCAGGAACACCAGGTGAGGCTGCAGGAGCTGGAGGAGAGGCTGGGAGCCACTACCTACCCTGACGCCTATCCTGCAGGTGGAGCTGAAGAGCCAAGAGGCTGAGTCTGCAGCAGCAGCGAGACCATTACCTGGGTCACCTGCAGCAGTACGTGGCCGCCTATCAGCAGCTGGCCTCTGGTGCCTTCTCACTCTCTTTCCTGGCCCCTTAGGAGCACCTGGAAGCTGCCATCTAATGAGCACATGACAAGAAGGCAAAGACAATAAACATGTAAAAGCCGGCAGCAAGGCCTGGAGAAGAGTAAGCCGCCATGTGACTGTTTAGAATATAGTCTGAGCACAAACCTGAAAAAAAAATTTTATTTATTTTAAATTGTGGCAAAATACTGGCCAGGCATGGTAGCTCACGCCTGTAATCCTAGCAATTTGGGAGGCCGAGGTAAATGGATGACCTGAGGTCAAGAGTTCAAGACCAGCCTGGCCAATACAAAAATTAGCCGGGCATGGTGGCGCATGCCTGTAATCCCAGCTACTTGGGAGGCTGAGGCAGGAGAATCGCTTGAACCTGGGAGGCAGAGGTTGCAGTGAGCTGAGATCGTGCCACTGCACTCAAGCCTGGGTGACAGAGCGAAACTCCGTCTCAAAAAAAAAAGTTTCTTCCTTACATGTATGTTTCTATTAGTTTTCTTCTTGGTCTTTCTCATTTAGTCTTGTGTTGTCTTTTGACATTCATAGTAAACTTTTATCTGCCTCCAGAGAGTATTGACTTTGAGTTTATGGCACACAA